GAAGGACAGCCCCTGATGAGTGAGGGCGCAGGGGTGGGCCGCCACAGCCCCGGTCCGGCAGGGAGAAAAGGCTCTTACCGAAATCTTCCACGAGCAGGGTGAAGAGGCCTGGGTGGGGCGACAAGAGGAGGGGGTGATGGTCAGGCAGGCGCGTCCCGGGCCCATCCGGCCTCCCCAGCCCCTGGCCCTCCCGGTCCCCTCCTCACCTGGGTCGCTCTCCAGCTCCAGCCAGCCCTTATTCATCTTCCCGCGGGGCGGCCCCTCAGCGCCATGTCCAGGCCCTCCCTCCCCACCGCTGCCCCCACCGGGAGCCCCCACCGCCCCCGGGGCCCCTCAGTCCCACACACAGACAACGGGCCCAGTCGCGTCACCCGCCCGCGCCGGCGGCAGACGTCACCAAGGCGCGACGGCCCTGCTCCGCCTCTGGGCTCGTCTTCCGCCTGTCGGACAGCAGATGCGGGCATGCGCTCGAAGGCGAACGCGCACGCGCGGAGGGACGGGGGCGAAGGGGAGGGACGGGGGCGAAGGGGAGGGGCGGGGCGGGACGGGACGGGGGCGAAGGGGAGGGGCGGGGCGGGACGGGGGCGAAGGGGAGGGTCGGGACGAGGCGGGCGAAGGGAAGAGGGGGTCCGGGCGATGCTGAGCGCTGAGGCTCGAGAGGAGGGGCGGGACGGGCAGTACTAGGCCCGGGTGCTGCGAGGGGAGGGGCGGAGCGGGCGAGGGGAAAAGGCGGGGCCGGGAAGTGCTGGGCGCAGGTGGGGCGAGAGGAGGGGCGGGGCAGGCTAGGGGAAAAGGCGGGGATGGGCGGGGCTGGGCGCGGATGGTGGGAGAGGAGGGACGGGGCGGGGCGGCGAACGGAAGGGGCGGGGGCGGGTGTTGGGCGCTGAGGCGCGAGAGGAGGGGATGGGCGGGGCGCGCGGCCGTTAGCGCGCGGCCGTTAGCGGTCGGTTTCTACTAACGGTAGGCGTCGCCGCGATTCCCGAAGGTCATAGTCCGCGTGACCCACCCCCGTTTGCGCGCTCGCAGTCTTCGCCGGCGCAGTCACCGCGCAGGGCGGCCGCCCGGAGGTAGCTACCACGGCCTGTGTCAACGACTAAAGCTCCAGTACAGCGGCGCCCTCAGACAGCTGGGAGGGTGGCTCTGGCCGGGAGCGGCGGCCGGTGAGCTACCGCGAGGAGGAGCGGCGGAGGCGACCTCGGCCCGGCCCTGCACTGGCCGCCCGGCAGGCGCGACATGAGCCTGGTCTGGCATCCGCGGGATGCTCCTTAAGCCCCTTCTCCGGCTGTTAACCTCCGGGGAACGGTTGTGACCACACCGACACGTATTTTACAGATAAATCATTCTTGCGGCGGCGGGTCGAACACGTTTATTTATTTTTTATTTTCTCAACAAGCTTTTACCCAGCACCTGTCCAGTGAAACAACTTGATAATCGTTTCGAGGGGCGTCCGCCGGGTTAGGAAGCCACTGCCTGGCAGCTTGTGGAAGCCTCATTTGCAAAGCCACCCCTCAGATGTTTTGAAGATCGTGACGTCTTGTAACTAGCAGTGTGTGCACAGAATCCTACTCAAGGAACGTCTTGGCCCAGCGATGCAAAGAACTGAAGTTTCAAGGTTTTATGTCTATTGCTGGATGGTCGGGGTAGCCCCAGTAACTGGGAACTGCTCCGCAGTCCGCTCACGTGGACCCCTGTGGGAATAGCAAGGTCAGGACATGCCCTTCTCTCTCCTCTTCCAGCCTGTCCAGTGTTTTCCTTAAGGAAGAAGCCATCAGATGTCATTGCTTCTGCAACTCCTGGGTTAGAGGAGGAGACAGAACAAGCACAAAGAAGGGGAGGGCAGGGTGGCTTTGGTTTCTTGAACAGTAATTTCCTCAGTCGTCCTTATTCATGCAGAATAGTTTAAAGTCCCTGAAGATATTCCCGATCTCCAGCCGTGATCGGAGGCCATGGATACTGGAGTGTCTCTGGAGTGACCTGATTCACCCAGCCCTCCTTCTAAGAAATGCTGTCCTTCTCCTCTCCCCTGACTAGACAGTCCTTGCTTCACAGCGGTGGATTTTCTTTCGTTCCCGTTCACTTTCAGGGATCTCCCCGTTAACCAGTGAAACTGTACATTTGTTTTACAGTTTGTTTACTAATGAAAACAGGTAACAGCCGGAGTTGGCTGACATTGGAAATAGGAGACAAGGTACCTTCTGCACTTTTGGCTATTGTACTCGGAATTGCTTACCAAACCCCATTTATATTTATAGCTGGAAGAGCCTGTATTGTCCTCACAATAGTATAGAAGAATTCAAGAGAGGAGAGAGAGACAGCACCGAATGAAGACTGTAAAAGAAAAGAAGGAATGCCAGAGATTGAGGTAGAAGTAGTTGACATAGGGAATTTGGGAGAAACACCTTGTGCTTCTTATTTCTCTTGTATAGAAAATCTGCCAAGACTAGGAGGGTAACCCAGAGGAAACCGTCTTCAGGGCCTGGTAAGAAAGACTGGAGCTTGTGTTCGCCCACTTTGAGCCAAATTCTGGGTGTCCTCTCTTCCAGTTTGCTGGCTATGCCTTCGAGAACCTGGGGATCCCGAAAAATTAGGGGAATTTCTTCAGAAAGACAATATCAGCGTGCATTATTTCTGTCTTGTGAGTATGAGGCCTCCTTTGCTTTGAATATCTTGTTAACAGCCTGGTTCTACTGCCCCCGCAGATCTTATCTAGTAAGCTGCCTCAGAGGGGCCAGTCCAACAGAGGCTTCCATGGATTTCTGCCTGAAGACATCAAAAAGGAGGCAGCCCGGGCTTCTAGGAAGGTTAGAATCTCTTGAAATGAGGACCTTGGGGTGTCCTGAGCACTGTCTGGGAACTCATTTGCAGATCTGCTTTGTGTGCAAGAAAAAGGGAGCTGCTATCAACTGCCAGAAGGATCAGTGCCTCAGAAACTTCCATCTGCCTTGTGGCCAAGAAAGGGGTTGCCTTTCACAATTTTTTGGAGAGTACAAGTGAGTGAGGGAAGGGAAAAGTCTGGCTTCCTAACCAGAAACCAAGTCTGTTTACCTGCCACAGATCATTTTGTGACAAACATCGCCCAACACAGAACATCCAACATGGGCATGTGGGGGAGGAAAGCTGCATCTTATGTTGTGAAGACTTATCCCAACAGAGTGTTGAGAACATCCAGAGCCCGTGTTGTAGTCAAGCCATCTACCACCGCAAGTGCATACAGGTGGGGCTTTTTCCGCCCTGGGTCCCTTCCACAAACACAGAGCTCTTCCCTGTTTCTCTTACAGAAATATGCCCACACATCAGCAAAGCATTTCTTCAAATGTCCACAGTGTAACAATCGAAAAGAGTTTCCTCAAGAAATGCTGAGAATGGGAATTCATATTCCAGACAGGTAGTGGGAACCCCAAAGCAGGAACTGAGCCAGTTCTTATTCACTGTTTCTTCTCCCACTGCAGAGATGCTGCCTGGGAACTCGAGCCAGGGGCTTTCTCAGACTTATATCAGCGCTATCAGCACTGTGATGCCCCCATCTGTCTGTATGAACAAGGCAGAGACAGCTTTGAGGATGAAGGGTAGGGGAAGGCTTCTGGCTAGAAAGAGCTCTTCTCCACAACCCTTCCTGGGCTCTTCCTCTAGGAGGTGGTGCCTCATTCTGTGTGCTACATGCGGATCCCACGGAACCCACAGGGACTGCTCCTCTCTTAGATCTAACAGTAAGAAATGGGAGTGTGAGGAGTGTTCACCTGCTGCAGCCACAGGTGAGGCTGGAGGGATGGGCCGGCCTCAGAGCTGAGTTTTCCTCTCCTGCCTTTCTCTCACCAGACTACATACCTGAAAACTCAGGGGACATCCCTTGCTGCAGCAGCACCTTCCACCCTGAGGAACATTTCTGCAGAGACAACACCTTGGAAGAGAATCCGGGCCTTTCTTGGACTGATTGGCCAGAACCTTCCTTATTAGAAAAGCCAGAGTCCTCTCGTGGCAGGAGGAGCTACTCCTGGAGGTCCAAGGGTGTCAGAATCACTAACAGCTGCAAAAAATCCAAGTAACACCTTCTGAGTAGCTGCTGTCCCACACAATAGGGTATGAAGCTGCGCTCCTCCATCGGGTTTGGGGAGGGAGCACTCTGGGACTGTGAGACAAGGAAGCAGGGCCAGCAGTGAGACTATGAGCCAAGCAAAGAGAAGTCTCAGTGGAGCATGAGGAGGGAGCAGTCCAGATGCCAACAAGGAAATGCGTTTATGGCTACAAGAGTGCCTCTGCTTTCTCCTCCTCTCCTCCCACCAAGGATTCTTCCACCTTAATCTTGTTTTCATATGCCTCTTCTTACTTCACCCATGTTTGTTGTTATGCAAATAAAGGTTTTCTCTCCATTGGTGTCTCCTTATAAATTCATTCTGAAATT